GAGTACAGATTTAACTGTGTTACTGTCCCCTCCCATATTGGCACCCCTCTAGCAGGACAAGAAGAATTCTGAAGCAGAAGTTCCCAACTGAGAAGTCACGCCTTTGAAATCTCTCAGGGAAAGGGTAGATGAAAATTGTTCAAATATTCCAAACATGTTTGACAGAGCAAACAGTGGAGCCCTAGGGTCTGGAGGGGAGATTCTGCCACTCAGACAGCATCAGAGGCAGCTGTCTGCCTTTGCTCTGACTTGCAGTCTAGTCACTAGTGTTTTCTTTTTCTTTTCTTGAGACGGAGTCTTGCTTGTCGCCCAGGCTGGAGTGCAGTGTTGTGATCTCGGCTCACTGCAATCTCTTCCTCCTGGGTTCAGGTGATTCTCATGCCTCAGCCTCCCGAGTAGCTGAGATTACAGGTGTGCACCACCATACCTGGCTAATTTTTAAAATATTTTTAGTAGAGATGGGGTTTCGCCATGTTGGCCAGGCTGGTCTTGAACTCCTGGCCTCAAGTGATTCTCCTGCCTCAGCCTCCCAAAGTGCTGGGATTACTAGGCGTGAGCCGCCATGCCAGGCCACTAGTGTTTTCTTTACTTTAGATATTTGGAAAGGACTCTGAAAGTGCTCCCTGGGAGAGGGTAAAAAGCCACCTGGCAGGGTGGGGGGCATGGTGGATCACTGTCAATGCAAGCTCAGAGAGGGCGCCTGGCCGGCAAGACCCGGAGAACCTTTGGAACCTGGCCTGCGCCGGGCCCAGTGTCATGGAGGCTGGAATCCTTCTTGGAAGTGATCAATCCATGTAACCTCCCGGCTGCTTTTCCTCCCAGATGAAATCCCGGACGTCTACATCGTGGAGCGCCTCTTCTCCAGCAGCCTGGTGGTGGTAGTCAGTCACACAAAACCACGGCAGATGAACGTGTATCACTTCAAGAAAGGCACAGAGATCTGTAATTACAGCTACTCCAGCAACATCTTGTCCATAAGGCTGAACCGGCAAGTAAGTGGGGAAATCCCTCAGGGTTTCAAAGCTTCTGCTAACGGGAGCCAAACAAAAAGATGGACATCTTTCAAGATCAATGTCTGTAAAACAAGCTTCCAATTCTAATGAGAATGTTAACACTCAGGCCCCGTGTCCCGGGGGTATTGTAAACAGAGTCTACTCCAGGTGCTGGTTGTAACGTTGTTTTCCCTAGACCTCTGGCTCATGTTTCCAGAACGTTGGTCCCTGACTGGTAGGCTGCACCCTCTCCCTAGGGTACAGATTGGGCACCGCAGGGATGGGTCAGAGCTCTGGCTTGGACAGTCCCATGAGCCACCGCAAGAGCACCTTAAATCAGAGGAGCGACTCTTCTGGTTTTGCCCTAGATAGTGTCATTCATTGCAGATGTTGGGGCAATACCACTGAGCAGGAGATGCCTGAGAGTGAAGTGGGGGCTCCCTGGGTCAGGAAAGCTGCCCTTCTCCCACCACGTCCTCAGCTCTCCTGGAAGGTCTGCTATTCAGCCTTGGGTTCTCATTTTTCTTTTTCCCAGCTAACCCTTGAAGACTTTTTGTTTTTTTTGTAGCATTTTCTTTGTTGAAGGATTATTCTGATCTCAAATAGGCAATATGTTCTCTTTTAAAATATAAATTCTTATTCAGTAAGTATTGGGGGTGTTAGCAGATTTCCTTTTGAATTGCTGGGTTTTCATTTTGGGTTGTTGTTTCTGTTTTTGAGACAGGGTCTTGCCCTATTGCCCAGGCTGGAATGCAGTGGCACAATCTTGGCTCACTGCAGCCTCCATCTCCCAGGCTCAAACAATCCTCCCACCTCAACCTCCTGAGTAGCTGGGACTACAGGTGGGCACCACCACGCCCAGCTAATTTTTCTGTATTTTTTTATATTGCCAGAGTGTATTCGTCTATTCTCACATTACTCTAAAGAACTACCGGAGATTGGGTAATTTATAAAGAAAATAGGTTTCACTGGGTCAAGGTTCTGCAGGCTGTACAGGAAGCACGGCAGCATCTGCTTCTGGGGAGGGCTCAGGGAGCTTTGATTCATGGCGGAAGGCAAAGCGGGAGCAGGCGTCTTACGTGGCAGGAGCAGGACCAAGAGACGGGTGGGGGGTACTACCCACTATTAAACAACCAGGTCTCGTGAGAACTCACTCACTCTATGGTGGGGGATGGTACTAAACCATTCATAAGAACTCTGCCACCTTCCTCCAACACTGAAGATTACAATTCGACATGAGATTTGGGGAGGGACACTGATCTGAATCATATTACAGTGTTTCCCCATGTTGCCCAGTCTGGTCTCAAACTCCTGGGCTCAAGGATCCTCCTTGGCCTCGCAGAGTGCTGGAATTACAGGCATGAGCCACCACGCTTGGCCAAATTACTGTGAAGGCAGGCACTGTGCTGGTGTGTTCACCATTATACGACCTGGTAGAAAAGGCAGTGCTTGGTAGATACGTGCTCATAAATATCTGTTTCCTGACTGACTGTTAAATAAGTAAATAAACAAAGAGATTCTTTATGTGACCATGCAGATTTATCTATTCAATTAAGTATTCCCAGAGCGGTTGCTGCATTCATTGAGGACAATGTTTTCTTCTGTCTTTGTCTAAACTCTTAAGTACTAATTAATTTTTTTTAACAAATGAGACAAATAAATGCTTTTTAAATTTATGAGAAGGAAGGGATTGTTTCTTTGAATTGATCAACTCTTTCAAATGAAAATCCACTTAAGTCCACCTAAAGCAGTGCGGTGAAAAATAGCTGGAGAAAGAGAAGTGGGACCTTTTAAGTAGGGAGTAGCAGGAGTAAGAAAGAAAAGAAACCTGCATTCTTGGCAAGGGAGGGAAAGGCAGTTTGAGAGTTTTCTGATTGAAGGCTTTTAGATGAAATTCTTGACTCAGGTGTTTTCACTGAAATCTGTTGGTAGCAGATTAAGTTTCGCTGCTAAACTTTTTATCCTTGCATATAGTAGTAATCCGTATACAAGGTTAAATGTCTGTTTTTGGCACCTGATGATCTTTTTAAGATTGTTTAGGCAAATGATCTGTAAAGACCGGAACCCTCAAATAGCGTCTATTGTATTTGCTTGTATGATTTCTCTCTTTCTGTCTGGTATATTCATTAGCAAATGGGACAAGGAAGGCCTATTTGAGTGTCCGAGTCTGTTAACCTTTAGGTGCCAGCCTCCCCTTAATATAATACTCATTAACTGTGAGGTTCTCCTCCCCCACCTTCTAAAGAACACTGATGCACCAGGAACTGTCAGCAATTCATGGCAAAGCCACGAACCAAGATCTAACAGTTCTCGGAACCAAGATCTAACGTCGGAACCAAGATGAGCATCGGTTCATTGGAACCAATATCTAAGAGTTCTCCCTTCCTTTACATTTCTTCTCCGACAAGAATGATTTGAAACAGGTCTGGGAAGTATTGGGGGTTTGCTTTTCTTATTCGGTAGACTGATAAGTCTGTGTGATTACAGAGGCTGCTGGTTTGCCTAGAAGAGTCCATTTATATTCACAACATTAAAGACATGAAGCTGTTGAAGACCCTCCTGGATATTCCTGCAAACCCAACAGGTGAGCTCCAAAAATGGAACAAATGTCCCTGAAGGCTTCTCATGTTCTGTTTCTTCTTTGCCAGGTCTATGTGCTCTCTCTATCAACCATTCCAATTCTTACCTGGCCTATCCTGGAAGCCTGACTTCAGGGGAGATTGTGCTTTATGATGGAAACTCCCTGGTAAGTTGACGGTGACCTGGCTGAGCCAACCCCATCTGTATCCATTTTTCCTTTTCACCAACAGAAAACAGTCTGCACTATTGCTGCCCATGAGGGAACACTAGCTGCCATCACCTTCAATGCCTCAGGCTCCAAACTAGCAAGTGCGTCTGAAAAAGTGAGTCCACTCCCACCAACACCTCTGTCTGGGTTATGAAATGTCCACCTGCTTTCTTTTCCAGGGCACAGTCATCCGGGTGTTCTCTGTCCCTGATGGGCAAAAGCTCTATGAGTTCCGGAGAGGGATGAAAAGGTCTGTGTTCAATGTCAAACCCATTTTAAAGTGCTCACTGACCCATGTGTTGCTGTGCTTGTAGGTATGTGACAATCAGCTCTCTAGTGTTCAGTATGGATTCACAATTCCTCTGCGCCTCCAGTAACACCGAGACGGTACACATCTTCAAGCTGGAACAGGTCACCAACAGGCAAGTACTCCGCGGGGCACCAAATGCTCATTAGTCCCATCGTTGCCTGTGCATTACTCCCTAGTCGACCAGAAGAGCCTTCGACCTGGAGTGGCTACATGGGAAAGATGTTTATGGCTGCTACCAACTACCTCCCTACCCAGGTGTCAGACATGATGCATCAGGACAGGGCTTTTGCCACTGCACGCTTGAACTTCTCCGGACAGAGGAACATCTGTACCCTCTCAACGTACGTACAATGACACCCACTCTGAACAAGACTCATCACGGTTTATGTTTTCCTTGGCCCTTAGGATCCAGAAGTTGCCACGGCTGCTAGTTGCGTCATCCAGTGGACACCTTTATATGTACAATTTGGATCCTCAGGATGGAGGAGAGTGTGTCTTAATCAAAACCCACAGGTGAAGAGACTGCTTTTCAAAAGACAGCCTTTTTCTTTCACCTCCTCTTGATTGTCACAAGTAGCTTGCTTGGCTCAGGAACAACAGAAGAGAATAAAGAAAATGACCTCAGACCTTCCTTACCTCAGTCTTATGCAGCGACCGTAGCCAGACCAAGTGCATCTTCAGCCTCCACGGTGCCAGGTGGGTGGACACGGGGCCAACAGGGGAGCATCTGCTTGTTTCATGTCTCTTTCTTGGTTTCCAGGTTATTCTGAGGACGGCGGGGCGCTGCGAGGAGAAGTTATTCCTGAACATGAGTTTGCGACGGGACCAGTGTGTCTTGATGATGAGAATGAGTTTCCTCCTGTGAGCATTAGGAACCCGTAACTGGGCGGCTCAGAGTAAGGCCATTCTGTTTTGATTTTGGTAGATAATCTTGTGCCGTGGAAATCAGAAGGGCAAAACGAAGCAGTCATGATGAGAAGCACACCTCAGAAATCAGGACATCCCCCCTATCAGGTGGTTTTGGAGAAAACAAGGAAGGCGGAAGAATGGAGTGCAATTGTGTGAGCAGAAAGGGGGGCAGGAATCCCGGGTGCTCCACTGCTTAAACCACAGGACCTGGTTAACTCCTCACCAAGCTTCCCACGACCCTGGTTGCCAATGGGCGCGGGAGACATTGTATACACATCATGCTATTTAAAATACGTTCAAACTATAGTGTAAATGCTAATTAACCATATTGGTATATAACCGGAATTTTATATTAAAAGGGGCCTCCTTTTTAAATATATGCCGTGTAAAAAATGTACTTATAGGAACATCTCTTTGAATTGTATTTCTTGTATATTACATACTTAGAGAGAGACTCTTTTAGCCAGGCAAAGTCTTTTTTGGCTGTGGCTGGAATAAATCATTTATTACTTGGGAGTCCCATTTTGGACACTAATAATAAAATCATGGCAATGCATTTTTGAGGTTTTTATATATTTTTTTGTTTCC